GGCATGTGCCACCACACCTGGCTAATTTTTGTATTTTTAGTAGAGACAAGGTTTCACCATGTTGGCCAGGCTGGTCTCGAACTCCTGACCTCAAGTGATCTGCCCAACTTGGCCTCCCAAAGTGCTGGGATTACAGGCGTGAGCCACCGCACCCAGCCAAGTTTATTCTTAATACATTATCTTTCCTTTTATAAATGGAGTATTTTCTTCTATTATGTTGAAGAGACAGATTCTTGCTATGTTCCCTGGGCTGCAAAGCAGTGGCTATTCGCAGGTGCAATCACAACGTATTACACCCCCAAACTTCTGGGCTCAAACTATCCTCCCATCTCAGCCTCCTGAGTAGGTGGGATAGCAGGCATGTGCCACCATGTTCAGCTTATTTGCTCGCTTATTGAGCGGGTTTGAAATATTTTCCACCAACACTAAGTGGGGGTTGAAGGAGATAACAATGGGAAATTGTTCTAAATAACATAAAGGCAAGGATTAAAGAAAATACCAACTATATTGTGTTGCTACTCAGCAGATTCTATGACACAGAAATCAGAAAAGAAAGCCACAGAATGATTTGCCTACACATTCATCTCCCTGGTGCAAGTGGGTATTGTTCTGTACCCTGTGGCAGGATTATAAATACTGCCAGAGAACAAGTACACAAAGTTGTTATGGAAACCAGAATGTTTCAGCTCAAGAGTTATTTACAGAGAACTTTCAGGATTATCACATTCAATAAAATCAACTCTTGTTTTGCTTCACCCTGTGCTAGTGCATCCCAATCAAATATCTATTTTTAAGGGTTCTTCAATCAGCTGTACTTATGTAAATAAGAATTCAGGAGTCAGTTGATGGGGACCACATCACAAAAGTGTAATTTATGAGTAGCATTTTTGTATCACATGCTTGAAGCTTGTCCATACTTGCCTCAACCATTGTCAAGTTTGCTGGTTTCCGTAATATAGGAATAAGGTGGCTATTGACTACTGCCTTCCGCAGATAAATATTTCCTCCAAAGTAGCTGGTGTCTGTGTTGCCTGATACTGTGGCACTGTGGGACTAGGCTCTTCACATTCTACAACTTACCTTTGAGGCTAGACAGTGACAGCTGCCTCTGGCTATCATTTTTGTCCTTAATTGTGAACCGGAATTTTTCTAGCCATCCAGGAGAATCTTTGAAAAAGTTGGATATTTTTTGTTTGAAAAGGTAATTGTACAATGAGGATTTTCATCGCCTTTGAAGGATCTTTTGAACCGTTTGATGTTTCAGCAGATGAAACTGTGGAGGTTGTCAAGCTGATGATAAAGGTATGTACTTCGTTCCCAAACCACCAAAATGTACTGTTTTCATAATATGCTATTGATTTTTAAGGATTATTTCCACATTCCTCTCTCTGAAGACAAACAAGGCAGGCGGTATCTGGAGTTAATGTATGCTGGAGCTGCTCTAAAGGACAGTTGGAGTCTTGCTGATGTTGGAATATCTTTCTGTTCAACTCTCAAATGCTTTGTTAAGGTATGATGGTCAGGATAATATTCGTCTAAGATACAATAAGTTCCCTCCTTTTCTTTCCCTTTAGGAAGAAGACAAGCCTACTCTATACGTGTTCAATGCTGTAACTCAAGACACAATGCCAGTAATGGAGAGCATTTCCCTTCTTGATAAAACAGTGTCTGATCTGAGAACACTGGTAACTCTGAGATGTGGCCTCCCCGTGAGTGTCTACTGTCTCCGAACCCCAAGGGGCCTGGAGATGTATGATTGCAACACCCTCAAGGACTACCAGACTGATATTGGTACTGCCCAGTATATTTGATATCAGCTACCATGGAACCATAAACCACCTCTCTTGATCCACAGGCACAACACTTCGCTTGGATGTCTGGGATGGATGGAAGGAATTTCTGATGGGTTGTCTCCTTGGACAAAAACTTAAAGTCCAACGCTACTTATCAAAAGAAGGACCAGTACTCAAGTATGAGAAATTAATTTTAAATTAACTTAGCAACACCCCCTCCCCACTTGTTTCACTCATTTAGGTATCAGAAAAGGGTAGCCCTGTACATTGCTGCTTTTTGTGGGTACATTGAACTCACTGAATGGGCCCTGAAGCAGGGTGCGCGGCCCCACGAGGCAGTCGGTGTTCACCCCTATCGAGCATGGTGCCATGAAGCCCTTCATGCAGATGTCTCTAAATGCCCCATTCATGCAGCCGCAGAAGCAGGCCAACTGTTGATTCTGAAGGCCTTTGTCAACTACAGTGTGCTGTGCCTGGAATGCAAAAATGCAGCAGGACAAACTCCCCTGACCATTGTGTTCAAACACAAGCATAAAGACTGTGTATTATATTTGCTCAGTAAAATGTGGTCCACAGTTTCTTTTCCAAAAATTTCAGTCCCAATGAGGATTTATATTAAAATAAAACAATGGATCCTCAGAGCTCAGAGTCACAGTCTTCATAAAAGCCAGTTTTGTGGAGCAAGGGTCTTTGGGGCAAAAGTTGGAGACACTGTGATGGTGGATGGTTTCACCAAACCAAAAATGACCTCCAAGAGCTGGCATAAGGCTGGGAACAGCGACTCACAAAGCATCGTGCTCAAGCTACCATCTCTCAGCAAACAAACTGCAAGCAGCAAACCTGTCAATCCTTTGGCAATTTCACAGCCGGACACAAGAAAACAAGCCCTCAAATTTCATCCACTGGTGAATGCAAGTTCATTCTCTGAATTACAAAAACATCAACAACAAAATCAGAAAAAAATTACTGCCACAGCTAGGAAAAAAGAAAAGCTCATAAAAAACACATATCTTCCCCAAGTCCCCCTCCCTCCAGTTTCAAGAGTGGGATATTCACATCCATCGTTTTTCTATGCAACACCCAGTGCTGACTTTTTACTGAAGTCCTCCTTCTCATCTTTCTTAGAGCACAGTGGGAAGACTCCATGGGAGAACGCAATCTACTGCTTAGCTGTGGCAAGGTAATGTTCTCCCCTTAAACATACAAACAGCAAAGCTTTTATAAGGCAGGTCCAGGATAAGGAATGGTCCATAATGCCCTACTATGCCACTGAAAGTAATACAAGTTGTTCCAGTGCATCAATACCCAGCTTCAAGGACCTCATCTTAGCCTCATCACTAGGACAAAATGAATTAATATTATTGGCCAATCCAATCTGTGCAGTACTTTACTCCTCAAACTTTCAGGAGGGAAAGAAACACAGTAGAAAGAATTGTATCAATTCTCAAGGTCCCTTGCTGCTGCTGCTGCTGCTGCTGCTGCTGCTGCTGCTGCTGCTGCTGCTGCTGCTGCTGCTGCTTTTCTTTTTTCTTTTTGTTTGAGACAGGGTCTCGTTCTGTTGCTCAGGCTGGAGTGCAGTGGTGCTATCACAGCTCATTGCATTCTTGAATTCCTAGGCTCAAGCAATTCTCCCATCTCAGCCTTCCAAGTAGCTGGGACTACAGGCACATGCCACTATATCTGATTGATTTTTTTTTTCTGTAGAGATGAGGACTCACCATGTTGCCCAGGTTGGTCTCAA